CCATGCCTGGCTAATTTTTCTATTTTTAGCAGAGACAGGGTTTCACCATGTTGGCCAGGCTAGTCTCGAGCTCTTGGGTTCAAGTGATCGGCCCACCTCGTCCTCCCAAAGTGCTGGAATTACAGGCATGAGCCACTGCGCCTGGCCTTTTTACTTCTTTTGTTTGTTTGTTTATTTACTTTAAGAAATGTTTTCTTTTTTATTTTTATCTTATCTTTATTATTTCTTATTTACTTCATTTACCACTCAACAAATAACTTCTTTAAAACATTTTTTTTTGAGGCAGGGTCTTGCTCTGTCACTCAGGCTGGAGTGAAACTGCAGCTTCAACCTCCCAGGCTCAAACAATCTTTCCACCTCAGCCTCCTGAGTAGCTGGCAGTAGAGACACATGCCACCATGCCTGGCTAATTGTTTTATTATTTATAGAGACAGGGTCTTGCTATGATGCCCGGGCTGGTCTCGAAGTCCTGGGCTCAAGCGATCTTCCTGCCTCAACCTCCCCAAGTGCTAGGATTATGGGCATAAGCCACACTGCCCAGCCTAATATTTTTTATTTTTGAAGAGACAGCATCTCACTTTGCTGCCCAGGCTGCTCTGAAACTCCTGGCCTCAAGCAATCTTCCTGCCTCGTCCTCCCAAAGCGCTGGGATTACAGGCATGAGCCACCATGCCAGGTTGGATATGATCATATTATAGCCAGCACCCTGTGTAACAGCACAGGCAATCACTTAAAAACCTAAGGACACTGGCAGAATACGGTGACTCACATCTGTAATCCCAGCACTTCGGGAGGCCAAGGAGGGCAGATCACTGGAGCTCAGGACTTTGAGACCAGCCTAGGCCACATGGCAAAACCCCGTCTCTACAAAAAATAAAACAAAATAAAAACCTAAGGAAACTGACCACTGGTTTGGTAGACGTGGGCGTGGCTTTGAGATTCCCCCATGCTGCGATGTGGGGGGAGTCTGCTCTGTCTGTCCTAACTCTCTCTGATCTTCTGACTTGGGAAAAACAAACTCGAAGTTAATCATTCCCAGCTCAAAGCCTTGTGCAAGTGCTCTCTGCCTTCACGCTTGCTTCCTTTGGGAGAGAACCTTCCTCTTCTTGATCGGGGATTCAGGAAGGAGCCCAGGAGCAGAGGTGAGTCCTGTGAATGTTCATTTGTGCTGGATAATGTGATTGTGGACATCTTTATGTCTTACAGGAAGTAGAGAGAGAGACAACATGTTACATCTGCACCATTCTTGGTAAGATACAATTATATGCACTCATTAGTAGTCCCTTCTTTATTTTTTTTCCTTTCTTATATAGAGACAGGGTCTCACCATGTTGCTCAAGCTGGTCTTAAACACCTGGGCTCAGGCAATGCTCCCACCTTGGCCTCCCAACGTGCTCAGATAATGGGCATGAGCCACCACGCCTGACCGCTTCTGGATCTCTTGATGGTGCTTTCTCAGAATGCACTGATAGTGATTTATCCTGCATCTGGAGAATGAAGCATGAGACCCGTGATTAATAGATGTGCTCCAGGCTCCCTTGATTTGATGTTGCCCCAGGCAGCCTCAGAAGGAATTGTATTTCATTCTCTGCAAATCAGGTGGGCATCAACCGCTACCATCGGCCAGGTGTGATGGACAGGAGCATGACGCAGTCTCTGACAGTTTGTGTTTCAGGAGCTGGCTGCCAGCGATGCTCGCTGTACTGCTAAGTTTGGCACCATCAGCTTCCAGCGACATTTCCGCCTCCCGACCGAACATCCTTCTTCTGATGGCGGACGACCTTGGCATTGGGGACATTGGCTGCTATGGCAACAACACCATGAGGCAAGGGACAGAGAATTACTCACCTGGTGCCCACAAGTAAAGCTGTTAATTTGTCCCTCCATAGGACTCCGAATATTGACCGCCTTGCAGAGGACGGCGTGAAGCTGACCCAACACATCTCTGCCGCATCTTTGTGCACCCCAAGCAGAGCCGCCTTCCTCACGGGCAGATACCCTGTGCGATCAGGTCAGTCTCTCTTTACAACTGCACTAGGGTGCCAGTAATTCTTTCTCTTAATAATTGCTCAAAGGGATGGTTTCCAGCATTGGTTACCGTGTTCTTCAGTGGACCGGAGCATCTGGAGGTCTTCCAACAAATGAGACAACTTTTGCAAAAATACTGAAAGAGAAAGGCTATGCCACTGGACTCATTGGTATGTACGTTTTTAAAAGTGGTAAGCACATGCTTGTCACATCAACATCCTTTTTGCCTCTCAGGAAAATGGCATCTGGGTCTCAACTGTGAGTCAGCCAGTGATCATTGCCACCACCCTCTCCATCATGGCTTTGACCATTTCTACGGAATGCCTTTCTCCTTGATGGGTGATTGCGCCCGCTGGGAACTCTCAGAGAAGCGTGTCAACCTGGAACAAAAACTCAACTTCCTCTTCCAAGTCCTGGCCTTGGTTGCCCTCACACTGGTAGCAGGGAAGCTCACACACCTGATACCCGTCTCGTGGATGCCGGTCATCTGGTCAGCCCTTTCGGCCGTCCTCCTCCTCGCAAGCTCCTATTTTGTGGGTGCTCTGATTGTCCATGCCGATTGCTTTCTGATGAGAAACCACACCATCACGGAGCAGCCCATGTGCTTCCAAAGAACGACACCCCTTATTCTGCAGGAGGTTGCGTCCTTTCTCAAAAGGTCAGCAGAAAAGGGTCAGCTTCCTCCAAGCAAGTCACCTTAATTGCTTCGTATTTATTTTTAGGAATAAGCATGGGCCTTTCCTCCTCTTTGTTTCCTTTCTACACGTTCACATCCCTCTTATCACTATGGAGAACTTCCTCGGGAAGAGTCTCCACGGGCTGTATGGGGACAACGTAGAGGAGATGGACTGGATGGTAGGTAAGTGCACTTCCAGGGAAAATGGGCTGCTTTCGACGGCCCCAAAAACATCTGTTCTTTGCAGGACGGATCCTTGACACTTTGGACGTGGAGGGTTTGAGCAACAGCACCCTCATTTATTTTACGTCGGATCACGGCGGTTCCCTAGAGAATCAACTTGGAAACACCCAGTATGGTGGCTGGAATGGAATTTATAAAGGTAAGACTGAGATGCTCCCAGATCTTCATCTTAACCACTTTCTTTTGTTTCTGTTCAAACCCAGGTGGGAAGGGCATGGGAGGATGGGAAGGTGGGATCCGCGTGCCCGGGATCTTCCGCTGGCCCGGGGTGCTCCCGGCCGGCCGAGTGATTGGCGAGCCCACGAGTCTGATGGACGTGTTCCCCACCGTGGTCCGGCTGGCGGGCGGCGAGGTGCCCCAGGACAGGTACAGAACAACCCAAAGAAACAATTCAGCTTAACCCTGAGCCATGCCATGTTCCTTCCTGCAGAGTGATTGACGGCCAAGACCTTCTGCCCTTGCTCCTGGGGACAGCCCAACACTCAGACCACGAGTTCCTGATGCATTATTGTGAGAGGTTTCTGCACGCAGCCAGGTGGCATCAACGGGACAGTGAGTAGGGGAGCCCCTTCCTAACACCCTTATGCCAACTCTGTAATGATTATCTTTCCACCAGGAGGAACAATGTGGAAAGTCCACTTTGTGACGCCTGTGTTCCAGCCAGAGGGAGCCGGTGCCTGCTATGGAAGAAAGGTCTGCCCGTGCTTTGGGGAAAAAGTAGTCCACCACGATCCACCTTTGCTCTTTGACCTCTCAAGAGACCCTTCTGAGACCCACATCCTCACACCAGCCTCAGAGCCCGTGTTCTATCAGGTGATGGAACGAGTCCAGCAGGCGGTGTGGGAACACCAGCGGACACTCAGCCCAGTTCCTCTGCAGCTGGACAGGCTGGGCAACATCTGGAGACCGTGGCTGCAGCCCTGCTGTGGCCCGTTCCCCCTCTGCTGGTGCCTTAGGGAAGATGACCCACAATAAATGTCTGCAGTGAAAAGCTGGAGCCCCGATTCCTAAATTTTGTCACTCAAATTGAAACAAACCAGCTGGCCATGGTGGTTGTCATCCCAGCACTTTAGGAGGCCACCACAGGAGGATCACTCCCGTGATCAAAACCAACCTGGGCAACATGATGAAACTCTAGCTCTACAAAACAAAAATAAAAAAAAAATTAGCCTGCATGGTGGCACACGCCTGTAGTTCTAGCTTCTCAGGAGGCTAAGGCAGGAGGATCATTTGAGCACCGGAGTTGGAGGCTGTACTGAGCTATGATTGTACCACTGCACCCCAGCCTGGGCAACAGAGCAAGACCCTGTCTCAAAAA